GGATGCACTGACCCAGCGTTCCATCTCGCGACGAAAGCCCAGAAGACAAAGGAGCCCGCCCGGCGGGAGAGGAGCGGGTGTTTGGACGTCCCCGCGTGTTCCTAAACACAGGGCTCGGGGACCCGAAGAGCGCACCGCAGCCCCCTGGAGCGTATATATCCGGGGTCTCAAGCTTCAGGACCAGGCCCGGGAGACTCCCTGGAATTCTGCCTTCGTAATTTTAGAATCTTTTTCTTAAAGTGACCCAGCCCCCAATCCGTCCTCCCCACAAAGGCTTAACTTTAGGCCTCAACGACCCTAGACCCACGCCGGACAATCCCTCTAATCCCTCTCTCCCGGCAAGAAACGGCCTCCTGCTAAGGACAAAGAACTGCGGCCTAGGGGCCAGTTACTACAGGCTGGTCAGGGCCGGCAGGGGCGGGCGCGGAGAACCCCCGGGAGCCCAATGCCTGTGCCCACGCGGGAGCGGGGCGGAGCCGGGCGGGAAGGGGGCGGACCCTGGAAGGGACAGGGGCGGAGTTGGGCCGGGACGGAGGCCCGCAGAGGAGCAGCGAGGGGGCGTAGCCGGAGCTACGGCACCAAGGCTCCGCCCCCACCCTGCCTGCCCCCTCGCTGGAGCAACGCAAGCAGGAGGCGGGGGAGTCGGAGGAGGTGGCGGCGCTGGAGCTCCTCCCGGGGACCAGCGACCCGGGGAGCGAGCACGTCGCTCCGCACCGCTCTTCCTCCAGCCGCTGAGCCGTCCCTTCTCGCCATGTCCCAGAGCAGGCACCGCGCCGAGGCCCCGCCGCTGGAGCGCGAGGACAGTGGGACCTTCAGGTCAGCGTGCGGGCAGTCAGGGCCCCAGGGCCGGGAGCGTTGGGCGGCAGGGCCGGGGCGCGGGGAGCCGGCCCTCCAGAGGCATTCTGGGTAAAGCCGTGCCCGGCGCCCACGCCTCCGCGGCTGTGGGTGCTCGGCCCCGCCCTCTCGGCGGCGAGGGTTGGGGTCTGCGGCCGGGCCCCGCCCCTCTCGTGGTCCCTGGCGGCGCGCGGGGCGGGCGGAGGTGACGCTCGGTCGGCGCGCCCGGGAAGGGATCGTCAGGTTTTCCCTGAGAGGCTGCGGCGCTGCTGCCAGCCCTGTTCTGTTGAGAATCTCTCCTACCCGCATTCAAGTGCTCTCTCTAAAGACCTCGCTCACCCCGCCTGCTCCTGCGGAGTGACTGCCGCAGCGGGGCCGGAAGACAGGTGCGCCCCAGCCTCGCCAGCTCTGGCCCTGGCCTCCGGGGAACTCGGCGCCTCCCTCGTCACCGTCGGTGGCGGTTAAAACTGGCCTCTACGCTTCTGCTTCAATCTCCAATTTGGCATGCAAAGCACACCTTTTTGTGGTTTTTGCAGTTTGGGGAAGATGATAACAGCTAAGCCAGGGAAAACACCGATTCAGGTATTACACGAATACGGCATGAAGACCAAGAACATCCCAGTTTATGAATGTGAAAGATCTGATGTGCAAATACACGTGCCCACTTTCACCTTCAGAGTAACCGTTGGTGACATAACCTGCACAGGTCTGTATACACAGTTAACCTGGATGACCGAGATAAAGACTTCTTTTTTTAAATCTTAATTCAGGTGAAGGTACAAGTAAGAAGCTGGCGAAACATAGAGCTGCAGAGGCTGCCATAAACATTTTGAAAGCCAATGCAAGTATTTGGTGAGCTAAATTTCTTTGTATTCAGCAGCTCATTTGTTTTATAACACTTTTAAAAAATATTTAGCTTTGCAGTTCCTGACCCCTTAATGCCTGACCCTTCCAAGCAACCAAAGAACCAGCTTAATCCTATTGGTTCATTACAGGTAAGTTGTACAGTTCTTTGCCTACTGATGAAATTACTATTAAAGCCTCATCTTGATTTTATAGGAATTGGCTATTCATCATGGCTGGAGACTTCCTGAATATACCCTTTCCCAGGAGGGAGGACCTGCTCATAAGAGAGAATATACTACAATTTGCAGGCTAGAGTCATTTATGGAAACTGGTACTTATTTCTTACAATTAAAGGCATTTGAATCTAAATCTACCATTTCTTTTTCTTTGTTCAGGAAAGGGGGCATCAAAAAAGCAAGCCAAAAGGAATGCTGCTGAGAAATTTCTTGCCAAATTTAGTAATATTTCTCCAGAGAACCACATTTCTTTAGTGAGTAATGTTGACAGCTATGATGTTAATGTCAAGAGTCTAAATCTTCATCTCTGTTTTTCAGACAAATGTAGTAGGACATTCTTTAGGATGTACTTGGCATTCCTTGAGGAATTCTCCTGGTGAAAAGATCAACTTACTGAAAAGAAGCCTCCTTAGTATTCCAAATACAGATTACATCCAGCTGCTTAGTGAAATTGCCAAGGAACAAGGTTTTAATATAACATATTTGGATATAGGTATGATTTTTTTTTCTTTGGCTTTCCCAAGAATTAATCGTCATCCTTGAATGTGTCATTACAGATGAACTGAGCGCCAATGGACAATATCAATGTCTTGCTGAACTGTCCACCAGCCCCATCACAGTCTGTCATGGCTCCGGTATCTCCTGTGGCAATGCACAAAGTGATGCAGCTCACAATGCTTTGCAGTATTTAAAGATAATAGCAGAAAGAAAGTAAATCTGGAGCAACTTAAAAAATCTTTCAGTAGCACATAAAAAGTTCCCCTCTGGCCCCTTCCCAAGTAAAACTTTTACCGTAGTGTTTATGTCTTGTTTCTAAATCTCTTCATAGATTCCATCAACACTCCAGATTTAATTATCTCCTCATAGTTGTTATTAAGCTCTTTTTAATGGCTTCAACTTTGTATCAGTATACTGTATTTATAAACTTTGTACCACAAGAGAGAGTGTAGCACCCATTTTACAGTGCCATGCACATCAGAGAAAGAAACTGCATGTTTGTTGTTGATGATGAAATAAAAATGCTAGCGACAGTCTTTCTTACTGGTGCTTAAGCTCTTCTTTGCACAAAGCTTTATAAAGGGAATTCAAAGGAAGCCCTTTAGAATTAGAGTCTTGAGGGACAGCACTAACAGGCCTTTATTAAGTATGATTGATTGTTAAATTTCAGGGAACATGATTGGTCTGCTGTGTATTTGAATTCATGTAACAAAGAACTGTTACGATGGGATTCTGCTCATTTTATTAAAAAGCTACTGACTTGACTGTCATCCTGTTCTTGTTAGCCATTGTGAATAAGATTTTAATGTTGATAATTCTGTTATTTACATATCTCTAATTTACTTTGAAATTCAAAGGTGAAAATAAAAAATGATGGCCTAAGTAAAATTTACAAACATACATGTAATGGGTTACTTCCTTACTTTCTCTAA